GTCAGGAGTTCAAGACCAGCCTGGCCAACATGGTGAAACCCCATCTTTACTAAAAATACAAAAATTAGCCGGGTGTGGTGGTGGGCGCCTGTAATCCCAGCTACTCGGGGGGCTGAGGCAGGAGAATTGCTTGAACCTGGGAGGCAGAGGTTGCAGTGAGCTGAGATCACGCCACTGCATTCCAGCCTGGGTGACAGAGCAATACTCTGTCGCAAAAAAAAAAAAGAATACTGGAGGCTGGGCGAGGTGGCTCACACCTGTAATCCCAGCATTTTGGGATGCCAGAGGCGGGCGGAATATCTTGAGCTCAGGAGTTCGAGACCAGCCTACACAATATGCTCCAAACGCCGCCTCTACAAAACATACAGAAACTAGCCGGGTGTGGTGGCGTGCCCCTGTGGTCCTAGCTACTTGGGAGGTTGAGGCGGGAGGATCGCTTGAGCTCGGGAGGTCGAGGCTGCAATGAGCCGAGATGGTGCCACTGCACTCTGACGACAGAGCGAGACTCCGTCTCAAAACAAACAACAAATAAGGTTGGGGGATCAAATATCTTCTAGTGTTTAAGGATCTGCCGCCTTCCTTCCTGCCCCCATGTTTGTCTTTCCTTGTTTGTCTTTATATAGATCAAGCAGGTTTTAAATTCCTAGTAGGAGCTTACATTTACTTTTCCAAGGGGGAGGGGGAATAAATATCTACACACACACACACACACACACACACACACACACACACACTGGAGTTCGAGACGAGGCCTAAGCAACATGCCGAAACCCCGTCTCTACTAAATACAAAAAATAGCTGAGCGTGGTGGCGCACGCCTATAGTCCTAGCTACTGGGGAGGCTGAGGTGGGAGGATCGCTTGAGCCCAAGAAGTCGAGGCTGCAGTGAGCCGAGATCGCGCCGCTGCACTCCAGCCTGAGCGACAGGGCGAGGCTCTGTCTCAAAACAAACAAACAAAAAAAAAAGGAAAGGAAATATAACACAGTGAAATGAAAGGATTGAGAGAAATGAAAAATATACACGCCACAAATGTGGGAGGGCGATAACCACTCGTAGAAAGCGTGAGAAGTTACTACAAGCGGTCCTCCCGGCCACCGTACTGTTCCGCTCCCAGAAGCCCCGGGCGGCGGAAGTCGTCACTCTTAAGAAGGGACGGGGCCCCACGCTGCGCACCCGCGGGTTTGCTATGGCGATGAGCAGCGGCGGCAGTGGTGGCGGCGTCCCGGAGCAGGAGGATTCCGTGCTGTTCCGGCGCGGCACAGGCCAGGTGAGGTCGCAGCCAGTGCAGTCTCCCTATTACATGAGTTGTTTTTATTTCTTACCCTTTCCAGAGCGATGATTCTGACATTTGGGATGATACAGCACTGATAAAAGCATATGATAAAGCTGTGGCTTCATTTAAGGTATGAAATGCTTGCTTAGTCGTTTTCTTATTTAACATGTACATTTTTATTCCTATTTTCGTAGCATGCTCTAAAGAATGGTGACATTTGTGAAACTTCGGGTAAACCAAAAACCACACCTAAAAGAAAACCTGCTAAGAAGAATAAAAGCCAAAAGAAGAATACTGCAGCTTCCTTACAACAGGTTATTTTAAAATGTTGAGATTTAACTTCAAAGTGCATGTATATATCTTTGATTTCTTTTGTAGTGGAAAGTTGGGGACAAATGTTCTGCCATTTGGTCAGAAGACGGTTGCATTTACCCAGCTACCATTGCTTCAATTGATTTTAAGAGAGAAACCTGTGTTGTGGTTTACACTGGATATGGAAATAGAGAGGAGCAAAATCTGTCCGATCTACTTTCCCCAATCTGTGAAGTAGCTAATAATATAGAACAAAATGCTCAAGAGGTAAGGATACAAAAAAAAAAAAATTCAATTTCAACAAAAACCTGCATATTTTTTCTTTTTAAAGAATGAAAATGAAAGCCAAGTTTCAACAGATGAAAGTGAGAACTCCAGGTCTCCTGGAAATAAATCAGATAACATCAAGCCCAAATCTGCTCCATGGAACTCTTTTCTCCCTCCACCACCCCCCATGCCAGGGCCAAGACTGGGACCAGGAAAGGTAAACCTTCTATGAAAGTTTTCCAGAAAATAAAGTTAATTTTCCTTTGAAATATTCCTTATAGCCAGGTCTAAAATTCAATGGCCCACCACCGCCACCGCCACCACCACCACCCCACTTACTATCATGCTGGCTGCCTCCATTTCCTTCTGGACCACCAGTAAGTAAAAAAGAGTATAGGTTAGATTTTGCTGGATATAAACAATATCTTTTTCTGTCTCCAGATAATTCCCCCACCACCTCCCATATGTCCAGATTCTCTTGATGATGCTGATGCTTTGGGAAGTATGTTAATTTCATGGTACATGAGTGGCTATCATACTGGCTATTATATGGTAAGTAATCACTCAGCATCTTTTCCTGACAATCAAGCCTCTGGTTCTAATTTCTCATTTGCAGGAAATGCTGGCATAGAGCAGCACTAAATGACACCACTAAAGAAACGATCAGACAGATCTGGAATGTGAAGCGTTATAGAAGATAACTGGCCTCATTTCTTCAAAATATCAAGTGTTGGGAAAGAAAAAAGGAAGTGGAATGGGTAACTCTTCTTGATTAAAAGTTATGTAATAACCAAATGCAATGTGAAATATTTTACTGGACTCTATTTTGAAAAACCATCTGTAAAAGACTGGGGTGGGGGTGGGAGGCCAGCACGGTGGTGAGGCAGTTGAGAAAATTTGAATGTGGATTAGATTTTGAATGATATTGGATAATTATTGGTAATTTTATGAGCTGTGAGAAGGGTGTTGTAGTTTATAAAAGACTGTCTTAATTTGCATACTTAAGCATTTAGGAATGAAGTGTTAGAGTGTCTTAAAATGTTTCAAATGGTTTAACAAAATGTATGTGAGGCGTATGTGGCAAAATGTTACAGAATCTAACTGGTGGACATGGCTGTTCATTGTACTGTTTTTTTCTATCTTCTATATGTTTAAAAGTATATAATAAAAATATTTAATTTTTTTTTAAATTAGCTGTATCTGTGATTGTATTTCTTTTTTG